CTGTGAGCTGGCCACTTTCCTATAGATTGTATCATTTTATCCTCAACACAATCATGGCATCATCCCTTGTTTCATAGACTGGGACTTGAGACTCCGAGTCGGCCATTTGCCCAGAGTCCCAGCTGGTGAGTGAGTGGTACAGCCAGAAGTCACACGCAGGTCTCTGAGCTCGCCTCCCTCCACCACTGCTGCCTCTCCCTTTATTTGTACTTCATCTAATAGGCAAGGCAGCCATTGACAGCTCTCAAAGGGGGAAGTGCTGGCCTGACCTAAAAATAGCTTACATTTATCAAGCACTTAGTCGGCTACACTCTGCTAAGCACTTTACAGAGATTACCTCTTTAATCCTCACAACGACCCTATGGTTATAATTATCTCCATTTTACAGATGAGGAAACAGACTGAAGAGAGACTGTGAGGTGTTGTGAGTCACACAGCTAGTTGGTGACAGAGCCCCAAGTGGCACCTGGGCAGCCAGTGCGAGTGCAGTCTCCACCTACCACTGCGCTGTGCCCGCTGCCCCCGGGGAGCGGGGGAGGATGGGACAGGCCCTGTAAAGGTCGAGTTGATAAGACTTTACAATTCATTGAATGTGGGAGCAGAGGGAGAAAGAGCAGTTCAGGCGTTGCTGTGAGTCAGCTAATCCTGGGCCCCTTCTTTGGGACCTGAATGCCCCACGGGATGAACTGGAGGTCAGGAGCAGAGATGTCACTCAACCCTCCCTACAGAAATTAGAGGTCCCTTTTGGATGGTGTGTTCAAGCTCTCCCTCCCTGGTGCTGTGGGGGGTGTCATCTCTCTCCCGAGATAACAGGGACACCTCAGTCCTCCTGGGGCTATTCTGGGCTGCTGTCTGATCCTCCTCTCTCCCCCAACCCCTACTTCAGCCTTTCTGCTGGGCGTAGCTGAGTGGGGAGGGCCAGCCCAGTTACGTAACCCTGTGGCTGGGACCCGGGAGGCCAGCCTGGGAGCAGGTGCTCAGCCCCTCCCTCATCACCAGCAGTGAAAATCTAGAGCTGGAGCTCAGCCTCTGGGAAGGCCCAGCATGGAGGCAGCCACAGCTCCGGAGGTGGCCGCAGGATCCAAGCTGAAGGTGAAAGAAGCCAGCCCAGCGGATGCTGAACCACCCCAGGCTTCACCTGGACAGGGGGCTGGCAGCCCCACTCCCCAGCTCCTGCCCCCTATAGAAGGTGACCCATGGCAGGTGGGGAGGGTGGGGAGGCATCTCCTATTCTCTCTCTTTCCATCACTCAGAGCACCCCAAGATCTGGCTACCTCGGGCCCTGAGGCAGACCTACATCCGGAAGGTTGGGGACACAGTGAACCTACTAATCCCATTCCAGGTGATCATGCCAGCCCCATACTGGGTCCATGTGGGCTGCTCAAAGCATTACCCTCATTCCTCAGGGCAAGCCCAAACCTCAAGCCATCTGGACACATGATGGCTGTGCCTTGGACACCAGGCGTGTGAGTGTGCGGAATGGGGAGCAAGACTCCATCCTCTTCATCCGAGAAGCCCAACGTGCTGACTCAGGTCGCTACCAACTCCGCGTGCAGCTGGGTGGGCTGGAGGCCACCGCCACCATTGACATCCTGGTGATTGGTACGGTGGGGGAAGTGGGAGATGGGGGGGTCCCACGCCCACTGCCATGGCTTTGCCCTTTCAGAGAGGCCAGGCCCTCCTCAGAGTATTAAGCTGGTGGACGTTTGGGGCTTCAGCGCTACACTGGAATGGACACCGCCCCAAGATACGGGGAATACAGCACTTCTGGGATACACGGTGCAGAAGGCTGACACAAAATCCGGGGTGAGGCCAGCTGGGAAGGAAGGAGGGTGGAAGCTGATTTCTGGCATCATGTTCGGCCCCGCAGCTGTGGTTCACGGTGCTGGAGCACTATCACCGCACCAGCTGCATCGTCTCTGACCTCATCATCGGCAACTCCTATGCCTTCCGTGTCTTTGCTGAAAACCAGTGCGGACTCAGTGAAACAGCCCCCATCACTACGGACCTCGCCCACATCCAGAAAGCAGGTAAGGGAGGCATGGGGATCATGAGCTGGGAAAGCTACATGCCAGCCCCTCTTGGTGCCCTCAGCTACTGTTTACAAGACCAAGGGGTTTGCCCAACGAGACTTCTCTGAAGCCCCAAAGTTTACCCAGCCTCTGGCCGACTGCACTACAGTCACCGGCTATAATACCCAGCTCTTCTGCTGTGTCCGCGCCTCTCCCCGGGTGAGTGGGGGCTCTGGGGGGCACTGTGCTGATCCTTGCTGCCTCCCTCATCTTTGTCTTCCAGCCCAAGATCATCTGGCTGAAGAACAAGATGGATATCCAAGGCAACCCTAAGTACAGAGCCCTGACTCACCTGGGAATCTGCTCCCTAGAGATCCGCAAGCCGGGTCCCTTTGATGGAGGCATCTATACCTGCAAGGCGGTGAACCCCCTAGGGGAGGCATCTGTGGACTGTCGGGTGGATGTGAAAGGTAAGGGCAAGAGGAGAACTAGTGCCTTAGGGGTTAACACTGAGAAATGTCCGAATTATTACAGTTCCTAATTGAGGACACCTAAGAAGGCATGGTACTCTGACAAAGGTAAGTAAAGAGAGGCAAGATGTCTCACTGGACTCATTTATGTCAATTATAATTTAACCTTTAGGTGTGTGGTCCCAAGCAGCACATTATTGGCAAAAGACAGCTCAGCTCATCATTTAGAACCGGACAGCTCTTTTAGATTTTCCGTCATTCACATTAGCTATGTTGTGAACAAAGTGATGCATAAGGCGAAAAAGAAGCTTGAGACAGAACTAAAGAGAACAAGTTCCCAGTGTCCTCTCTGACTTGTAGCTGCTGGCTGATGGAAATTGGAAATGAATTTGATCCCATAAGACATTTATTTAAGGCTCTCACTGGTATGTAGCAAATGAAAGCCTAAAGGGGTGCGTTACAAGTACAGACTTCTCAGGAAAGCGCTCTCCGACAGTCGGCTTGCAGAGACAACTCTCCCTCCCTCACCTCCCTCTCTGTGTTAATGATACTTGTGTTCGTGTTAGTTGCCCCTTTCCCTCTCTCACAGCCAGTGCCCAGCAATGAAGTGAATTCATGGCACAGGAGCCAGGGACCGTGACAACGGTGCCCTCAGCAGCCTGGTGTCCTCTGGCCATTTGCTGTCATGGCTACAAAGTGCTCCCTCTTTTCAGTGCCTCCAGGAAGCCCGCCAGTGGTGAGACTGTGTCCTCAAGGAGCTTCGGCACCATGTCTGGTTTGGATTCATCTAAATAAATATGTGGTTCCCCAGTGCCTACGTGTCCCTGTATTTGAGACTTTCTATG